TGGTCTGGAGTCAGGGGACCTGGTCTTTTCTTCAGCTCTGCTGCTGAGTCATTGTGTGACCCCAGCAGGTCCCCTCCCTGTCTTTAGTTTTCTGACCTGTTCAAAGTAGGAGCTGGATTAAACCAGTGGGTCTGCCAGCTAAGTGTTTGGAGAATCAGATGAGAATAAACCAGACATTGCTGGTTTCTGCTGTACTTTTGCTGCAGGGACCATGATTGAGAATTGAGTGGGAGGGTCAGATTGAACATTTGAGTCTTAGGTATTGCATGTACCTTTGACAAGACCTTGGTAACTCCCCCTCCCCCATTCCCTACCCCTCCAAAAGGTAATCTTAGGCATTGCAGGTACCTTGGCAACATGTCCCCCGCCATTCCCTATCCCTCCAAAAGGTAATTTAGGAAGCTGCTGGAAATAGGGGAATGGGACAGGCAGTTGGAACCATATGTATGGGGAGAGTCCCTGAGTGAAGTGGGAATGGGATGAGCCTGGGATCCTCAGAGACATCAAGTTGCCCGGTGTGATCACAGGTGTGTCTTAGGCCAGGGCATCAGCTCCCAGCAGGGGAGAGGGATGCGAGGAGGCCTCATGGCTCAGCAGAAAGAAACCTGGTTAGGATCCAGCTTTCAGTCCTGAATCCTGGGCTGTCGGCCAGGCCATGGCTGTAGCTGCAAATAGGCAAGGCTGACCTAAGGTCTCACAGGACAAAGGGCACCCTGGGAGAGCTGGCCCCAGGCCCCAGGGGCCTCCTCTTCTTAGGGATCCTGGGAGCTCTGCTGACCAAGGGGCTAGGGGCTCACCTCCTATGCCATCACCCAGCTACCTCATCATGGTAGCCTTGGTCCCTGAACACTAATGGGTAAGCCCCAGAGCCACGAGCCAGTGACCTCTGAATGGATGGCTTCCCCTTCCCCCAGGCACCAGGCAAGACAGGTAGAGGTCCCTGGAGACCTGATGGCTGGGGAGGGCCCAGTCCTGGGCCAGCCCCTGAGGGCTGGATTCTGGCTGCAGGCTCTCCAGTCCATCCACTCCCACCTCCAGAGTCCAAGGGTCTATGTGGTGGGCAGTTTGAGCTGGCTGGATACTAGAGGGAGGCTGCACCTGAAGCATTTGGTGGGTGAGCAGCATGGGCTTTGAGGAGCTGCTGGAGCAGGTGGGCGGCTTTGGGCCCTTCCAACTGCGGAATGTGGCACTGCTGGCCCTGCCCCGAGTGCTGCTACCACTGCACTTCCTCCTGCCCATCTTCCTGGCTGCCGTGCCTGCCCACCGATGTGCCCTGCCGGGTGCCCCTGCCAACTTCAGCCATCAGGATGTGTGGCTGGAGGCCCATCTTCCCCGGGAGCCTGATGGCACGCTCAGCTCCTGCCTCCGCTTTGCCTATCCCCAGGCTCTCCCCAACACCACGTTGGGGGAAGAAAGGCAGAGCCGTGGGGAGCTGGAGGATGAACCTGCCACAGTGCCCTGCTCTCAGGGCTGGGAGTACGACCACTCAGAATTCTCCTCTACCATTGCAACTGAGGTACTTAAGCCCAGAAGTTGAGAGACATGTGAGAGGCCTTCTTTTCTCCCTTCCTCTTTTCCAGTCCCAGGTCGGTATTTACATAATCCATCTGGAGGTGGAATGTCGGTGGAGGCAGTCTCCCTGGGAGGCAGCAGGTCGAGGCCTTCCTTGGGAAGAAGCTGAGGCTGCAGGACTGGGGAGGGACAAAGTTTCCTATTCCCCAAGCTGGCGTGAATCGTTGGGAGGTTTATTATCTGGCATGGAGGTACCAGAATGGCAGAGTTCGCCTCAGAAGGCCATAGGAGGTCCCTTTCTGCCTGTCCTTGCAGTGGGATCTGGTGTGTGAGCAGAAAGGTCTGAACAGAGCTGCGTCCACTTTCTTCTTCGCCGGTGTGCTGGTGGGGGCTGTGGCCTTTGGATATCTGTCCGACAGGTGGGGTGAGGCACTGGGCCAATAAGAAACTGCAGGGAACTGACCCTGCATGACCCCTTTGCAGGTTTGGGCGGCGGCGTCTGCTGCTGGTAGCCTACGTGAGTACCCTGGTGCTGGGCCTGGCATCTGCAGCCTCCGTCAGCTATGTAATGTTTGCCATCACCCGCACCCTTACTGGCTCAGCCCTGGCTGGTTTTACCATCATCGTGATGCCACTGGGTGAGGCAGGCAAGAAACAGGCAGGACCTAGAGGGCTGGAATAACCATCTTCCTGTCTCCTGTCCTGGCCCAGAGCTGGAGTGGCTGGATGTGGAGCACCGCACCGTGGCTGGAGTCCTGAGCAGCACCTTCTGGACAGGGGGCGTGATGCTGCTGGCACTGGTTGGGTACCTGATACGGGACTGGCGATGGCTTCTGCTAGCTGTCACCCTGCCTTGTGCCCCAGGCATCCTCAGCCTCTGGTGAGGACTGCAGGCAGCTGGGGAGCGGGAGATTCTGGCTGATGGACCTTCTGCCTATTCCTAGGTGGGTGCCTGAGTCTGCACGCTGGCTTCTGACCCAAGGCCATGTGAAAGAGGCCCACAGGTACTTGCTCCACTGTGCCAGGCTCAATGGGCGGCCAGTGTGTGAGGACAGCTTCAGCCAGGAGGTGAGGGTGAACGTGTGTGTGAGCATGCATATTGATGTTACAACCTCACCTCCTTCCCTACCAGGCTGTGAGCAAAGTGGCCGCCGGGGAACGGGTGGTCCGAAGACCTTCATACCTAGACCTGTTCCGCACACCACGGCTCCGACACATCTCACTGTGCTGCGTGGTGGTGTGGTGAGGAGGCTGGCTTGGGTCTGGCATGGGTGGGTCCGCCAAGTGGCACTGAGACTCCTTTCAGGTTCGGAGTGAACTTCTCCTATTACGGCCTGAGTCTGGATGTGTCGGGGCTGGGGCTGAACGTGTACCAGACACAGCTGTTGTTCGGGGCTGTGGAACTGCCCTCCAAGCTGCTGGTCTACTTGTCGGTGCGCTACGCAGGACGCCGCCTCACGCAAGCCGGGACACTGCTGGGCACGGCCCTGGCGTTCGGCACTAGACTGCTAGTGTCCTCCGGTGAGCCCAGTCCCATAGGTTCTGCCCACCCCCCCTCTCACTACCTGAACCCGCTTCCCTCCAGATATGAAGTCCTGGAGCACTGTCCTGGCAGTGATGGGGAAAGCTTTTTCTGAAGCTGCCTTCACCACTGCCTACCTGTTCACTTCAGAGTTGTACCCTACGGTGCTCAGGTGAGGAAGCCTGCAACTGATCTGGGGGTATGATCTGCCTCCCTCATCCTCTTTCTCTGAACAGACAGACAGGGATGGGGCTGACTGCACTGGTGGGCCGGCTGGGGGGCTCTTTGGCCCCACTGGCGGCCTTGCTGGATGGAGTGTGGCTGTCACTGCCCAAGCTTACTTATGGGGGGATCGCCCTGCTGGCTGCCGGCACCGCCCTCCTGCTGCCAGAGACGAGGCAGGCACAGCTGCCAGAGACCATCCAGGACGTGGAGAGAAAGAGGTGTGTGCACAGGACTGTGTCTGTGTACGTGTCCCACCATTGCTCACAACTCCTTCCTCCCTAGTGCCCCAACCAGTCTTCAGGAGGAAGAGATGCCCATGAAGCAGGTCCAGAACTAAGTGGGAGTGGAGGCAGGCCCTCCACAGAAGCTCTGCAGCAGGGGCTGGGAGAGCAGAAGGGCAGGCCCTGCAACTCAGGCTGGGAGTATCGAACCCTCTGCCTAGGGCCGGAGTTGCTGCCAGTACCCGCTCCCTCTGCTCATCCATCCTTGATTATTTGGCTTCTAGGAACAGTTGACTTCCCAGAATGCAGTGGGCTGCTGGGCACCCCTCTCACGGTTGGGGAGGATTCTGTAAATAAAGGTGCCCCTTGGGTTGGGGCAGTGGTGACGAGCTGTGGGAAGAGCCCTGGATAGGAAGCCACTGAGTCTGCCCTGGGCTCTGATAAAACCTTCACCATTAACTTGCTGTGTGACCTTGGGCATGTGGCTTTCCCTCTCTGGGCCTCAGTCTGTTCATCTCCCAAATGGATAATGAAGCCTCTTGGGAGGCCCTACCATAGGATCTGTTGCCATGCTCAAATGAGTTACTGAATAAGGTGCTTCTGCTTCTTCTAGAGATGGTGCTAAAGAAAGGACTAGCATATGAGACTTCTGGTACCAATGGGGCTGGTGGGCATGCTGTCCACTGTGTGGTGCTAGGACTGCCAATGCCAGGCCCAAGGGACAAAAAGAACAGAGCTTTTTGTTCTCATGGCTGGCCCTGCTACCTCCGAGGCACCCTGCAGGGCAATGCATGTCATCCCAACCCCCACACTCCCCATCCTCCAACCCACTGGTCTCATGCCCAAAGAAGAGTTGAAGGCATGGGAGCCAACATTTTATTGAAGAAGCCACAGAGGCTGAAATTCAATAAACACAAGTTTTATGAGTACCTTGAAGCTCCAGAATGTGCTGGGGAAAGGG